ATTACAGGCGTGAGCCACGGTGCCCAGCTTCGCTATGCCATTTCATGCAAGGGGCTTGAGCATCTGCAGATTTTGGTATCTGAATGGGGATCCTGGAACCAATCACCCAGGAATAGTGAAGGACCACAGTATATAATTTTTATTTGTCAATCTTAAAAATAAAGCATAAAAAGTTTACAACAACAAGATAAAAAATAAGAAGTGTTTTTATAGTGTGAGGATAAGTTTAGATTTATTTTTTCCTACGTGTAACCCTATGGTCCTGTGTTATTTATTGAGAAAATATTCTATTCCACCTTAAACTACATGGCAGCCTTTGTCAACTATGAAGGGACTGTGTATCCACAGATGTATTTTAGACACAGTTTTCTGCCCAGTGGTTCTCTGTATCCCCTCTCATGAGGATGCTGCATTTCATATAAACTTATAGAACCCCTTAAAATTTGGTAACCTGAGTTCTCTGATTTGTTATTATAGGTTATTTAGTTTGCTTTTTTTTTTCTTTCTTGAGACAGACTCTTCCTCTGTCACCCAAGCTGGAGTTCAGTGGCTTGAGCTCAGCTCACTGCAGCCTCCGCCTCCCAGGTTCAAGCAATTCTCGTGCCTCAGGTTTAGTACTAGAAACTCATCAGGAAAATTAGAATGGCTTTTTGTCACAATTACTCTGATAATGTTAATAATACCTCTTAGATATTTTGCACATTACACATGAAGAAAAGTTTGAATCTCAGATAAAAACAAAAATACATCAAAAGTCTTTAATGTAAGCACAGAATTCAATCACCTCATGTGTGAGAGGTTGGATCTGAGACGTCTTTTGAGTCTGGTCATAGTGAAGGATGCAAGGTGGCAATTGTAGTCACAACAATTTCCAGGAAGCCATGTTCCGCTCTTGAGCGAGCACCCACTGGGCCTCATGCAAGGTAGAAAGAGCCTGCGTACGTCACCCTCCCATGATGTGGTCAACATGTAAACTGCATGGGCAGGGCGCCAAATAACATCCTGTGCGCTGCTGAGCTGAGCTGGGGCGCGGCCTCCTGTCTGCACCGGCAGCACCATGTCGCTCACTGTCGTCAGCATGGCGTGCGTTGGTGAGTCCTGGAAGGGAATAGAGGGAGGGAGAGTTGGATCGTCTATCATGATCTTTCTTTCCAGGGTTCTTCTTGCTGCAGGGGGCCTGGCCACTCATGGGTGAGTCCTTCCCCAAACCTTAGGGTGTCATCCCTCTCTAAGGCAGTGCCTCCTTCTCCCCCAGGTGGTCAGGACAAACCCTTCCTGTCTGCCCGGCCCAGCACTGTGGTGCCTCGAGGAGGACACGTGGCTCTTCAGTGTCACTATCGTCGTGGGTTTAACAATTTCATGCTGTACAAAGAAGACAGAAGCCACGTTCCCATCTTCCACGGCAGAATATTCCAGGAGAGCTTCATCATGGGCCCTGTGACCCCAGCACATGCAGGGACCTACAGATGTCGGGGTTCACGCCCACACTCCCTCACTGGGTGGTCGACACCCAGCAACCCCCTGGTGATCATGGTCACAGGTCAGAGGCTTTCTGTCTGGGCTTCTCACTGTC